AGATGTGTAATACATAAAATGGCAAATGAGGGGGAAAAGTGTTTGGGTCATATTAAACAATGAAGTTGTGAAATACCTGAGATTTTGTTTCATAACCACTAATCTTCAATGTTGAGCATTTAAAATGTATTTGTTCCAGTTTTTTTTCTCTGTAATTCCTTAGACATCTGTGCAGATTTTCATTCCCACGTAAGAAGCAATAACAGACTAATGTCATCCTGGACATTTCCAGGAATTGGTTTCCTAGTTGCTCTGAGGAAGATTGCCTTTTAAAAGAAAGCTCTGATCTGTTCTTTACCAGTTCCACTTGACCTGAATTTGACATTTCTTTAAGAGACAACTAAATCAAGATCATGTGTCTGTGACATGTATTGCATATGCTAGTTAGCTGCATCTGATAGCAGTCTGTAAAAAGAAAGATGATAACATGTTTATTTTAGACATTAGGTAATGTTCATCTTTCATGAAAAAAATTGATTAGCCAATTTTGGTAATCAAAAACATAAATGGGAGTAAAAAAGGCAGTCATTGGGAAGTACTGCTGTATGGACTTGTGAAACAACTAGTTGTCCAGAGCCTTGCTACAACGTATAGAAATATTCTATTTTCTGTATTTGGGGCGGCTACACTACAAGATGAAGACGGGGAAATGTTTTCCAACTCATCGCTCAGGTCCTACTGCAACATAACTTTCTTGAGGTAAGTACCTTTCTTTGTGTTTCCTTAACACTCTCTATTTTCCCCATCACATACACTAAAAAGATTATCTTTGGTGCATCTGTATTTACACAGCAGTGTTAAATTTGGGCTGCCCTCTGCCCCGCCTCCGTCCCCCAGGCTCTTTTCACTCCCCGCTGGGTCCCAGATCCTAGGGTTTAGCTCAGGCTCCGCCCTACTCCTTGGTTGGCTGTTGGGTGGGAGGCTCGTTTCTTCCCTCCCTATTGGTCGCCCAGGGGGAGGCGCGTTTCCCATCTCCTGATAGGCCGCGCCGAGGAGAGTCTCTCCAGTTTGCGGCACTGTTGTCATTTCCGGGGTAAGATGGCTGCAGTCCGTATGCTGAGAACCTGGAGCAGGAATGCGGGGAAGCTGGTAAGCACGTTTGGGCAGATCTGAGGCCGGGATTCTTCTTCCTGCCTCTTCTCCCTTTCCCTAGATGCTCCTGCCTTGGTGACCCCGATCTTACAAAAACTTTCAAGAGCCTGCTATGTACCAGTGCTGTGTTAGGCACTGGAGATACAAATATGAAATAGACATCATATCTTCCTTCTCAAGAGATTACAACCTTGTGGTGGAGGACAAAGGAGAGGGAGACAGATAGAAATTACAACCCAGCATGAGAGGTACTGTGATGGGACAAGTGCCTAGAACTACATATGTAGGATTCAGTACTGTCCATGGTTTTAGGCACCCACCGGGGGATCTTGAACGTGTCCACTGCACATAAGGAGATAAGAGAGGAATACGGTAATAGTTATTTTTTTAAAAAAATCCTTTTTAATGCTTTTACTTTTTGTTTTCTCATCTGTAGATTTGTGTTCGCTATTTTCAAACATGTGGTAATGTTCATGTTTTGAAGCCAAATTATGTGTGTTTCTTTGGTTATCCTTCATTCAAGTATAGTCATCCACATCACTTCCTGAAAACAACTGCTGGTAAGTATGATTTCAAAATAACGTGTATAAAATTAATGAGATCATTTCTCATTTGTCTTTGAAGCTCTCCGTGGACAGGTTGTTCAGTTCAAGCTCTCAGACATTGGAGAAGGGATTAGAGAAGTAACTGTTAAAGAATGGTAAGTGAATCTGAAAAAAGCTCTTAAGTAAACCATAAAAGTGTCTCATTTCTTTTTCTTTTAGGTATGTAAAAGAAGGAGATACAGTGTCTCAGTTTGATAGCATCTGTGAAGTTCAAAGTGATAAAGCTTCTGTTACCATCACTAGTCGTTATGATGGAGTCATTAAAAAACTCTATTATAATCTAGACGATATTGCCTATGTGGGGAAGCCATTAGTAGACATAGAAACGGAAGCTTTAAAAGGTATTGTAAGTCTGTTAATCTATTTTACCAAATCAACTGAAGTTAAGTTTTACCTTGTTACCAGATTCAGAAGAAGATGTTGTTGAAACTCCTGCAGTGTCTCATGATGAACATACACACCAAGAGATAAAGGGCCGAAAAACACTGGCAACTCCTGCAGTTCGCCGTCTGGCAATGGAAAACAATGTAAGTTCTCTTAATATTTAAGTCTGAGATTGTATTTTTGGCATTAAAATATATCATTTTTTAGATTAAGCTGAGTGAAGTTGTTGGCTCAGGAAAAGATGGCAGAATACTTAAAGAAGATATCCTCAACTATTTGGAAAAGCAGACAGGAGCTATATTGCCTCCTTCACCCAAAGTTGAAATTATGCCACCTCCACCAAAGCCAAAAGACATGACTGTTCCTATACTAGTATCAAAACCTCCGGTATTCACAGGCAAAGACAAAACAGAACCCATAAAAGGTAATGATAATAATAACAATACTATAAGGCAAAAATAAATGAATAACAATTTAATGCTTTTCAGGCTTTCAAAAAGCAATGGTCAAGACTATGTCTGCAGCCCTGAAGATACCTCATTTTGGTTATTGTGATGAGATTGACCTTACTGAACTGGTTAAGCTCCGAGAAGAATTAAAACCCATTGCATTTGCTCGTGGAATTAAACTCTCCTTTATGCCTTTCTTCTTAAAGGTGAGATTCATTCATTTCAAACAAGGCTTGAGTACTAAAATTGCATTCTTTTTCTGTTAAACAGGCTGCTTCCTTGGGATTACTACAGTTTCCTATCCTTAACGCTTCTGTGGATGAAAACTGCCAGAATATAACATATAAGGTTGGCTATGCAGAGTAAAAATGTTCTTATTAAAAGCCCTACTGTACAATTTTTTATTTTTTAGGCTTCTCATAACATTGGGATAGCAATGGATACTGAGCAGGGTTTGATTGTCCCTAATGTGAAAAATGTTCAGATCTGCTCTATATTTGACATCGCCACTGAACTGAACCGCCTCCAGAAATTGGGCTCTGTGAGTCAGCTCAGCACCACTGATCTTACAGGAGGAACATTTACTCTTTCCAACATTGGATCAGTGAGTAATAATGTTGAAATACATAAACCATTAATACTCTCCTTTTTTTTTTTTTAAAAAATAGATTGGTGGTACCTTTGCCAAACCAGTGATAATGCCACCTGAAGTAGCCATTGGGGCCCTTGGATCAATTAAGGTACATGTATTAGATAACTGAAAAATGGAGTTTTTTTTTTTTTTTTTTTTTTTTTCATTTCTAGGCCATTCCCCGATTTAACCAGAAAGGAGAAGTATATAAGGCACAGATAATGAATGTGAGCTGGTCAGCTGATCACAGAGTTATTGATGGTGCTACAATGTCACGCTTCTCCAATTTGTGGAAATCCTATTTAGAAAACCCAGCTTTTATGCTACTAGATCTGAAATGAAGACTGATAAGACATTCTTGAACTTTTTGAGCTTCCAAAGAGTATGTAAACCCTAGCTGTGCCAGCACATGTTCATCTTTACAATTTATATTGTAAATGATTTGTATCGTATGATTAAGGATCTAAGGCACAATATTTGTCACTGTTCTATTAGACTTTTTACTGAAAATGAATAATGGTGTAATGGTTCTCCTGGGGCTGTCACATTTTATAGGTCAGAGTGTGACTTCTTAATATGGTGCTGATGTTTTTGTGTCAATGGCTTGAAACTGGCAAGATTAACAAAATTAGGCCGGGCATGGTGGCTCACGCCTGTAATCCCAGCACTTTGGGAGGCCCAGGTGGGCGGATCACCTGAGGTTAGAAGTTTGAGACCAGCCTGGCCAACATGGTGAAACCTGGCCTCTACTAAAAATACAAAAATTAGCCGGGTGTGGTGGTGGGTACCTATAATCCCAGCTACTTGGGAGGCTGAGGCAGGAGAATCGCTTGAACCTGGGAGGTGGAGGTTGCAGTGAGCTGAGATCGTGCTATTGCACTCCAGCCTGGGCGACAGAGCAAGACGCCATCTCAAAAACAAAAAAACAAAATTCATGTTACTAAAAGACAGGTAGCCATATACAGACAGTATATGCCCTATTTTTTTTAACTGACTCTTAATGAAACTTTAATTTTACTTAATTAAGAAATGGAATTTATATACAAAAATATTTTCCATTTCCGTTATTATGCTAATTGTTGTATGAAATAAGTGCAATTATACTTCTCTTTTGAGATATCCAAGAGTATATTCTTGCTCTGTATAGAGAATATCATCTGATAGTGTCTTATTTATATTAATTAATGTCTTTGAAAAGGGAAAAGTATAAACTGGCCTTAAAATTGTCCAATTATAGTTTTATAACCAGTCTATTAAAGGTGTTTGTTTAAAATGGATATAGTTTTAGATTTGTGGTAATGCTTTGGTATTTTCTTGGGGAAGACCTTCACCTTTGCAAACTTCCCTCATGTAAGGAAGGTACTTTAAATGTAGCAGCCACTGACATTTCTTTTTTTAAAAAAAATTTGAGAAGTCTACTTCCTTTTAACTTTTTTGGTCTTCAGCTAAAAAATAGGATAAGAAATTAAGGTCTATTCCATTCTCCATATCCTGGGTAAGAATGTAAATAAGAGGAGAAGGAAGAGTCTAATAGTAATTATGGATATAAAAAATAAGAAATTTTGTATAGAAATGAAGGTTTCATAATGATCATTTTGTTAAAGGTCTACTTTAATCAGAAATAGCAACGAGATGAATGTATCCAACATTTCAATTTGCATTCGGAAATCCATGTTGTTTCTAATATTGTCCAGTTGAAAACTGTATGCCAAAATTAGTTGTTTAAGTGAAGTTTTGTGACAGAAAAAAGGTTGTTTTAATATCTACTTGGTTTTTCTCAAAATGGAAATAATTTTAAAATCAGGAAAGAATAAATCAGCCAGGTGTGATGACTTGTAACTGTAATCCCAGTTATAGGGGAGGCTGAAGCAGGAGGATCACTTGAGGCCAGGAGTTTGAGACCAGCCTGGGCAACATAGTGAGATCCCATCTCAAAAAACATTATTTTTAAAATTAGCCTGGTGGCTCACGCCTGTAATCCCAGCACTTTGGGAGGCCGAGGTGGCCAGATCACCTGAGGTCAGGAGTTCGAGACCACCCTGGCCAACATGGTGAAACCCCATCTCTACAGTTTTGTAAAAATACAAAAAATTACCTGGGCCTGGTGGCACACGCCTGTAGTCCCAGCTACTTGGGAGGCTGAGGCAGGAGAATTGCTTGAGCCCAAGAGGTGGAGGTTACAGTGAGCAGAGATCACACCACTGCACTCCAGCCTGGGTGGCAGAGCAACACTTTGTCTCAGAAAAAAAAAAAAAAACCAAAAAGCCAAGTGTGGTGGTGTGCACCTATAGTCCCAGCTACTCAGGAAGCTGAGACAAGAGGATCAATTGAGCCCAGGAGTTCAAAGCTGTAGTGAGCTGTCATTGTGCCACTATCCTCCAGTATGGGTGACAGAGTGAGACCTGGTCTCTAAAAAATAAAATAAAATAAAAAAAACAGGTCAAATAAATGCTGTTGTTGTAAAATTTCAGATAATACAAAGAGTTAACCAATAAAAGAAAAAGTCATTCATAATCTTACCACTATTAACATTTTGATGTATCTATCTGTATGTATGGCTATTCTTTTTTGTTAAAACATGATCATAGCATATCTACTATTTTATTATTTGATTTTTAAAATTTAACATTATATTATGGGTAACCTTACATGTCAATAAACAATTCCACATTGTCATGCTTTAAATGGCTGCATAGGCTGGGTGTGGTGGCTCACGCCTGTAATCCTACCACTTTGGGAGGCCAAGGCAGGTAGATCACAAGGTCAGGAGTTCGAGACCAGCCTGGCCAATATGGTGAAACCTCATCTCTATTGAAAATACAAAAATCAGCCAGGCACGGTGGCAGGCGCCTGTAGTCCACCTACTCGGGAGGCTGAGGCAGGAGAACTGCTTGAACCCAGCGGCAGAGGTTGCAGTGAGCCAAGATTGAGCCACTGCACTCCAGCCTGGTGATAGAGCGAGACTCTGTCTCTAAATAAATAAATAAATAAATAAATGTCTGCATAGTATTCCATTGTATGCATTTATTATACATTCAAACATTAAACATCTACCATACCAATCATGGTTCTAAGCATACAGTAGCCACCTTCATGCTTCCTTGATTGGGCTTACAGTCTAGTAAGGAGACAGATATTAAATAACTGCATAAAACACTGTTCTTGGTAGGTAATAACCCAGATGCTATGAGCCATCCAGTAAAGGTTACCGATCTTATCTGGAAGGATCAGAAGATGGATGTCCCATAATTTAACCAATTATCTATTGATAGGCATTTATTGAGTTTTAAATGAATAATGACATGATCAATAAAAATGTCCTCCTCACTTAAAGAATAGAAAAACCAGGAGAAGGGAGTTCTGAAATAAGTAAGTATGTAGGTCCAGCATCAATGGCTCAAGATACTCTATTCCCAAATAACCCTTAAGTTATCTGGTTCTATTCCAACCCTTGGGTATTACTATCTTCTCTTTGGTCTCATGCATTGAGAATTCAGCAAAGGATTTGTTCCCTACAGTGTGCACGGCCCTTAGGATAGCAGGATTCCCTGAAGAGGGCCAAAGGGGCAGGAGCGCAGCCTTAGTGGCAGTGCTGGTCCATGAGGCTCTACAAAGCAAGGGATGGGTGTTTGGGAGGAGGAAAAGGCTCTTGCTGTACTCCTAGAGGTTGGAATTAAAGTGGAAAAGCCAGAAAATTCAAGTCCTTTACTAACATGTCTGGAGATTAGAAGGTATATGTACATGGGGGAGAAGCCAAAATTATTGCTGCGAGTGGTCAGCAAGAAAATCAAGGCTCTTTTCATTATTTTGAGCATTCCTCTGATATTTGAAAAGGAAGTACAACAGGAAAGGAAGTCTGAGGATGGAAGCTAAAATTGGTATGAATTTATATTTTAGAGATCAAAATGTACCTTATGTTGAAACCTATGTAAGAAGTGATTATGTAGAAAGAGTGAAAGTGATAGCTCTTAGTCTGGAAAGCCCACTGGCTTGTTTGGGCATTTCTCATGGCTTCCCACTCAAAGTGGATCCCCAAAATCACTTGATGGATTTCCTTGCTGATTTCTAAGTAAACTATGGTTTAAGAAAGAAATGACAGGGCTCAGCACTGCCCTACAGTACCAAGAATACAAATGTTTCCATGAAGTCTTCAAAGGCATTTGTAAAATTCAGGCTGTAAGTGATTAGTTAGTTCATTCTGCACTTATTTATTAACTGTATATTCAGTTCCAGGCTCTAGGGTAGAGATTATGGATAAAGGTGAATTAGATAGATGAAGTTTTTGCCCTCACAGCAAAAGCTTTAGCCAATAATTAAAGCTATCACTGGAAGTGGGTCTGTGCCAATAACCTAGAGAAGAGCAGTGCTTTTAGAGTTGAGCTATATTCCCAATCAGTTCTTAATGGTGGTTTTACCCCCTTCCCTCTACACTGTCTTTTCTTGAGATTGGATCATGTGTGTGAACCCACATCATTTCCAGTCAAAATCACCAAGAGAGGCCGGACACAGTGGCTCATGCCTATAATCCCAGCACTTTGGGAGGCCTAAATGGGTGGGCCTCTTGAGTCCAGAGTTTGAGACCAGCCTGGGCGACCCCAGCTCTACCAAAAAAACCAAAAAACAAAAAATACCAAAAAAAAAAAAAATTAGGCCGATGAAGTGACATGCACCTGTGTGCCACCTACTCAGGAGGCTGAGGTGGCAGGATCACTTGCATCTGGGGGCAAAGGCTGCCGTGAGCTGAGATTGTGCCATTGCGCTCCAGCCTGGGCGACAGAGCAAGACTCTGTGTGTGTGTGTGTGTGTGTGTGTGTGTGTGTGTGTGTGTGTGTGTGTGTGTGTGTGTATACACACACACATATATATACACACACCCCCAGGAGACCTTTTGTCTTTCTTGGTTCATGTGCCCATCAGTGTGGGCAGGAGAATAGAATACTCTGTCCACACTTGAGTCTTAGTCACCTTTGGAGCCTAGGAGTCAGCCATCCTCATTCAACTACATGGATCGAGAATGGGAATCTGGGAGAATTTTTTTATGGGCAGATTAAAAAGGAAGTTAACTATGTAAAGTAAGGCATTGCCTTCCCACCCCATCCCACCTCAGTTCGTGTTAAATTATGAATTTTTCTAAGAGAGTTCTTTAATGACATGGATAGAGAGGAAGCTGAGGTGGCAGTAGAGTAGGGAGTGGAAGGCAAATACATAAGATACTATTAAACTGTGAAGCTGTTTGTTACAATTCCAAGATTTTATAATTTCTCCAACAAAAAACATTTGTATTTTCTTCCCAGTTTAAGTTCAATGTTAATTTGAGAAATAATTCTACTCTCAAACTTCATGTTATGCTGACAGTTCAACTGATGCTGTCAAAATGTGAATTACTAACTTCAGTATTCTCTATTCATCTGATTTTTCTTAAAATGTTTGCGTGTTAATATACTCACTAGCTTTAATGCTCTACTCTTATACTGGCACCTTAATTATGGTAAAAGGTAAAAGGTTAAGTTAAAATTCCCAATCCTAGTTATTTGGTCAAACAGAAGATTAACAGAACTCCATGGCTTACCACAGGAATATTTATCAAGAGAAAAAGAAGATACCTATTTGAATTTACATGACACTTTCTGTGAAATATCTGGATTACCAGATTAGTCTGAAACAAATGCCTTCCAAATTCTACAGCGCATGCCCAAGGCACTCTTTACAGTACCTGTTCGGGTCTTTTCTTCTAATTTTAAGCACCTACCCAAACGTCTTCCCAGGCTTGTCATAATAAGCAAATAACCTCAGAGCAGACAAAGTGATTCAATCTAAGAACCTTGAATTTCTCTCCTTTTCACCTCAAAATTTCTATTCTCACACTTTCTTTTTGTTTCTCTTTCCGAGAAGTGGTTCTCCATCAGCAAATACCAACTGTTTTCTGTCCTCTATTATTTATTCCATCTCTTCCTCCTGATCCCTGCCCCATGTTGAACCCCCATTGCCCCACTTTGATCCTTCAGTCTCTTCCTCACATCCAGAACTGTACCAGATTTACTCCCTTAGCACACTGATTAAAATTTATTTCCATTTCCTTATGGAGGAGGTATTAGAGACTGATCCCAGACCTCTACAAATTTCATTGTGGCAGGGTAATGTTATGTGTCCATAAACCTTGTTCCTTTTCTTTCAGCCTGCAGTTAGGTAGAGCCATGTCATTTATTTGTAACTATTAGAATATGGGTATATGGGTTGAAGTAATGTAGGCCATTTCCAGACATGGCCCATAACACTTCTCAAGAGATTCTTCATATTCTATCTCTTCCCCTCCAACATGCACCCTTCAAGGTTGAAGATGGCACCACACAAGATAGAAGGAGCCAGTGTTCCAAATGACTAGGCAGAGCAGAATGCTCCCCTCCCTACACCCTAGCACCAATTGGTTTGGATGTGATAGTTGAATAATACACTTTTATTGTTTTAAGACATTAATATTTTGAGATTAATCTGCAAGTCTAGTTAGTAAAACTCGAACTCTGAGCTGTCTAATGCAGTAGCCTCTAGCCACATGTAGCTATTTAAATTTAAATTTTAATTTTAATTAATCAAAATTCAACTCAGATATACTAGCCACATTTCAATTGCTCAGTAGCCACACTAATTAAATTTAAATTTAAATAGCTACATGTGGCTTATAGCACCATACCAGATAGCACAGATGTAGACTGTTTCCATCATCACAGAAAATTCTATTGGATAGTGCTGCCTTAACTAATAAGACACAAATGTTCTTATTTTTTAAATAGTCCCTAAAACAAACGAAAAACAAAGAACTCCCTTCTCTAATGGCAAATTTCAGTTTGCCTAAAAGAAGACTCAGAATGCTTTTCTTATATTGTTACCTCTGACTGCCACTAAATGAATAAATTTCCTGTCTTGCTCCTTCTGCCAAACTTCTTGAATGGGTGATCTTTAACTCCTTGCAATCCTGGCTTTTTTCCCCAGTGCTCACCTGTAATCAGTGTTGGCCACAACTCCCACCCAGATGTCTCCTAAATAGTTCTCTGAACCCACCTCTGTCCTGATCTACAGACATTCATTCCAATGCTTTAGCATTTCAAGGTCATCAAATGACTCAGTGACATCTCAGACAGTCAGACAGACCAGGTCAACTATGAACTATTTATGCCAAACCTTACATGGTTCATGTTATCCTTGCTATCCCATCAAAATAACCACAGGCTTTTTTTTTTTTTTTTTTTAATTTTTGAGATGGAGTCTCACTCTGTCACCCCGACTAGAGTGCAGTGGTGCGATCTCGGCTCTGCTCACTGCAACCTCCGTCTCCTGGGTTCAAACAGTGCTCATTCCTCAACTCCCAAGTAGCTGAGATTACAGGCATGCACCATCACGCCTGGCTAATTTTTCTATTTTTAGCAGAGATGGGGTTTCGCCATGTTGGCCAGGCTGGTCTCGAACTCCTGACCTCAAGTGATCTGCCCGCCTCCACCTCACAAAGCTTTGGGATTACAGGCATGAGCCACGGTGCCTGGCCTGCAGCCTCCTTTATTTTACAAAAGGCATTACCACTTAAACACTGAAGATAGCACGAATCTCTGATGTTTGCAAGTTCAGAATAAAATGGAAATGAAAATTCATTATGTGGCAGTCTCAGTACTGAGCACAAAGGCTTTTAACCACAAGCAAATTACTGTGCTAGCCAGACCGTGTGAGAGAACTCCAGGCCAGCTTGCTAAAACTGAGCAGGAGAATTTGGAGAGAGTCCAGAGGAGAGCCACAGAAACAACTGAAGCATGACAAGAATAATTGCAGTTCTGTTATAGAGAGGTCATCTATATCAGGCTTTTATGGAGTACCATGTGGAATGTTACCACGCAGAGCATGGGGAACAGCTGTTGTGACTCAACAAGAGACAGGACAGAAGAAATGAGAACAGGTGGAAGATCAATAATTTAGGTTTGATATGGGGAAAGATGGAACAGTCAAAGGGATTCACACTGATTTTTGGCTGAGCAGAAGGCAGAGTCTCCTCCAACGGGCAATGTAAGTGCCCCCACTCATCTACACCCCGAGAAGAGCCATCAAACTGTATTAAACTTGGAAAAAGCTATTTAACTTCAAGTGTGCTGCGAGAAAACTTCATAATAGTTCCTAAGATGTGCTAAAAAGTAAAGTCCAAAAAGATCATAAAGTCTGTAGAGAAGTTCTAAGAGTGCAGTCAGCTATAAAAACCTAGCAATTTAATTTCTTAGAAAAATGTAGCTGGAGTTCAAACTGTAGTAACAAAGGCAAGTAAATTAAGTTGTGGGCAGGTGTAATTAAGTTAATAGGAATGGCAGGGATGAATATAAATCAGAACAGGACTAACAGTTTGAAACATTAGATATTCAAATGCTCAGAGCTGATGAGCCGAGCCACTACGCTAACAACTCTGCAAACCAAAGGTTTCACAAATTGCACAAGAACCTGGCCTCGATCCCATTGTGTTGCTGGCATAAGATTAGAAGGGCCTGTTGGTTCAATTGTTGCTTTGGACAGAGGAGGACAAACTTGCCACAGTGAAGAAATCATTTTTAAAAACCACCACTGTCCTTTAGTGCACTAATTTCTCTAATAACTAGGTGTATATTAGAAATAATGATATATAAGTGCAGTATACTCCAGTTTCAACAGAATGGTGTCACTTCTGTAAAATGTTGATTTTCAGATTGTCATACTTTCTAAATACAAAAATTTGTCACAGCTTCCACATTTACAAGATATTAAACATTCCATAAAATATTTGTAGAAATATGAAAAACCAATTTTTGTAGTTGCCTTTTGAAATGTATACAAAATATCCCACATGGGCAACATGGTAAAACCTCGTCTCTACAAAAAAAAAAAAAAAAATACAAAAAGTTAGCCAGGCCTGGTGGTGCACGCCTGTGGTCCCAGCTACTCGGGAAGCTGAAGTGAGATCACCTGTGCCCAGGAGGTCGAAGCTGCAGTGAGCTGTGATTGCACCACTGCACTCCAGCCTGGGTGACAGAGTGAGACTTTGTCTCAAATAAACAAAAAGAGACATATACAAAATATATTAGAAAGTTGGGTTAATATCCTACAAACAAAGTATTACATAGTTTGCACAGGATTATGTGTGTAAAAAGTTTTAAATTCAGTATAGCTTTTATTTCTGCAGAACTAAAAGTAGTGCATAAAAATAAAAGTGGGATGAGCATATCTTTTTAATTTGCTATGCAGTAAAAAGTATCTCAGTCAACATATAGGAAACCAGTGCCATTTCTGTATCATTTGACACCGAAGGGGTATTGTTTTTTGTTTTGTTTTGTTTTTCTTTTGAAGAAAGACTTTTATGTCTTTTATTCTATTCTTCCGATTTGGGGTTTAAATTACCCCCAATAAGTTTGCAGAATATTCTGATTACTACTGCTTAGGTGATATATTTCATATGAGAACTATCTTTACACAATGGGAAAAAATATGGTAACCACTTCATTCATCAGAGAAGTTGTGTTTTGTTTACTTGTATTTTGTTTGCTAAATGAAATTGGTTATTTAGACTCATGGCATGCTTTTTCTCAAATGGAGATTTAAAAGTCATTTCCAATGTCCTTCTAACTTCTGGCCAATTCCCAGTAGGCTATAGAATAAACAGTTTTCATATAATAGTCTCTAGTGTCTCCACTGTTGATTGGTTTACAGA